ACACGCAGGTAGGGTTGGAAAGGGCTTGTGATAAATGATGAAGGACGTTCTTCTGCATCGCTCGGGGAATTCCAAGGGTTTAGGGGCTCACTGCCAGGAACCCGGGGCAGAAACCAAATACATATTTCTCGTTATAGCACAGTGTCACCCCCTCACTCTGCCTAATTTGGTGACTAGCTGCCCCATCACATTCTGCCTATTTAAGCCAAGCCCCCCTTCCCCAAGGCCAACCTCCTCTCCTCCACAGCCAGCCCACTTCCCGGGCGTGATAACTCTTCTGCCCCAGCTGGAGAGTTGTTCTGAGGCTTTCATCCTTCTCCACGTGCCGCCTGGCAGTGCTGCTGCCTGTCTTTTGAGGGCTACCCCTTTCTCCATTACCTCTGCGACCTGGCTAGTCCACATCCTCCCCGACCCGTGCTCTTCAGCACCGGTGCCTGCCCCGCTCAGTGCATGTCCTCATCCCTGCAGCCTCCACCCTGGGCTTCCTGACCCCCACTGCGTCCGGCACCGCTGGTTGCGGGCCTGCTCCGGCTCTCTCTGCCCAGCTGGCTGGCCTGCCTCTGTTCCGACCTCCCCTGCCTGGCCTGGTGTTCTGGGCGCCTCCTCCGCTCACATCGCCGCTTCACCTGCTTTTGCTATCTGCACTTTCCATGTCCTGCTCCTTCTCCCAGCTGGTGGTGCCTCTGAGAAGAGGACTGAGAACCGCCTGTGAACCCCGCAATTTCGTGGGTGTGGTGGAAGCAAAGGCAGAGCGTGTGAGTTTAGTGGGCGTGCGCCACTCTTTCAAGAAGTTTTGTTACAAAAAGATGCAAAGGAAGTGAAGAGGGAAGGGGTTTGCAGGTTGGGAGAAATAACAGCATTTGTGTTCTTTGTTGTTGTGACGGTTTTGAGCCAAAACATGACAAACGGGACAGAAGGAAGACCTGATGGAGCGTGTCCTTGAGAAGGCGAGAGGCATGGGGTTGGCCTGCTGGGGGATCGGCCTTCCATATGGGGGTTCCTCTCCAGCAGCCTGGGGTTCTGAGGAAGGCAGGCCTGCAGCAGGTGCCGGGTGCCGGGAAGCAGGTCCAGCAGCCTGGGGTTCTGAGGAAGGCAGGCCTGCAGCAGGTGCCGGGTGCCGGGAAGCAGGAGACATCTCTGTTACTCCACTGTGGCCTCTGGGGGCTTCAGTGATCCAGGCGTCACATTAGACATGACAGTGTCCAGCAAAGAGAAGTATTTCTGCTTTGCCCTCTGTAATTCTATCTCTGTCTGCCCCACAGCTGTGCCGAAGCGAGTGCCACTTGTCTGCAGGGCCGTACCGCGGAACCCTCTTTGCCGACCAGCCAGCGATGTTTGTCTCGCCTGCCAGCAGCCCCCCAGTGGCCAAGCTCTGTGAACTAGTCCACCTGTGCGGAGGCCGGGTCAGCCAAGTCCCCCGCCAGGCCAGCATCGTCATCGGGCCCTACAGCGGAAAGAAGAAAGCCACAGTCAAGTATCTGTCTGAGAAATGGGTCTTAGGTAAGAATCCAGGCACACAGACGCTGTGGTGTAAATCATATACTTTTTTTTTTTTTTTTCTGAGATGGAGTCTCGCTGTGTCACCAGGCTGGAGTGTGCAGTGATGAGATCTCAGCTCACTGCAACCTTCACCTCCTGGGTTCAAGTGATTCTTCTGCCTCAGCCTTCCCAGTAGCTGGAATTACAGGCCCCGCCACCATGCCCAGGTAATTTTTGTATTTTTAGTAGAGATGAGGTTGAATGCTAAACTGCTTTTCGCTCTCTCTCTAGATTCCATCACCCAGCACAAGGTCTGTGCCCCTGAAAACTACCTATTGTCACAATGACAGTGACCTCACTGGCCTGTGGTGACTGCACACAGCTCGCAAAACTGTCTTTGGATGTTCAAATGAGAAACAAAACTGTGAAGAGAAGGAACTGGCGTATACAAGATGACTTCTGATATCATGTTTGCCATGTGTTGTGGTTCTTAAGAACTCATAGGTGACTTTCTGATGACTGAATGTCTGTTTCAGAGACGCTTCGGGCCTTTTTATTTTTATTTTATTTTTTATTTTTTGAGACGGAGTCCTGCCCTGTTTCCCAGGCTGGAGTGCAATGGCACAATCTCGGCTCACTGCAACCTCCACCTCCCAGGTTCAAGCGATTCTGCTGCCTCAGCCTCCTGAGTAGCTGGGATTACAGATGTGTGCCACCATGCCTGGCTAATTTTTGTAGTTTTAGTAGAGACAGGGTTTCGCCATGTTGGCCAGGCTGGTCTCAAACGCCTGAGCTCAGGTGATCTGTCAGGCCTCTTCTATAGAATTCCAGTCTTTGTGTCTTAGTCATGATCATAATTGAAAGGTCACAGAACCTTTGTCATTAGAGCACAGTACTGCCAAATAAAGAATGGAAATTCAATGACATTGTTTTATTACTGAGAACAACTAGAGAACTCTGCAAGTTTCTTGGCTTAGACTCGATCTTTATTAATACATTATCTATTAGGTAGGAAAGACATTTGTCAGCTATTAAGGTGACTTTTATCTAGCGGAGATTCCTCTCTTAAAGTAATGAAAGGAGATAGGTATGGGGGGTGTTATACAGGATAATTGGTGACATCTGAGTGTCTTACTTCTGCAAGCCTGCTTTATGGTGAGCAAAGCATCACCAGCAAGTGATCACAATGTCCACTGGCCGCTTTTTGCCTGCCGTCCTCGAGATGAAATTGGCAGTTGGGGCTGATTCACAGAAACACCGATTTGTGGCTGAGCACGGTGGCTCACACCTGTCATCCCAGCCCTTTGGGAGGCTGAGGTGGACAGATCACTTGAGGTCAGGAGTTCGAGACCAGCCTGACCAACGCAGCAAAACCCATCTCTACTAAAAATACAAAAATCAGCTGGGTGTGGTGGCACACACCTGTGGTCCCAGCTCCTCAGGAGTCTGAGGCAGAAGAATCGCTTGAACCCAAGAGGCAGAGGTTGCAGTGAGCCAAGGTTGCAGTGAATCAAGATTGCTCCACTGCACTCCAGCCTGGGCAACAGAGTAACTCTCCTTCTCAAATAAATAAATAAATAAATAAGAAACACTGATGTGTCTGTCACCTTCTAAAGAAATGAAATGCTAGGAAGTCCTAGCCAGAGTGATCAGGCAAGAATAAGCCATAAAAGGCATCCAAATAGGAAAAGAAGTCAAACTGTCTCTCTTCACTGCCGATATGATTCTATACCTAGAAAACCCTAAAGACTCTGCCAAAAGGCTCCTGGAACCGATAAATGACTTAAGTAAAGTTTCAGGATAGTAAATCCATGTACAAAAATCAGCATTTCCAAACACAGTAACATTCAAGCTGAGCACCAAATCAAGAACGCAATCCCATTTCCAATAGCCACGGAATGAAATACCTAGGAACACGTATAACCAAGGAGGCAAAGGATCTCTACAAGGAGAACCATAAACGAGATGCTGAGTCCCAGCGAGGTCGGAGGTGCCACTGAGCCCTCATCGTGGTGCCGTTCCCGCTCTGGGTTATTTATCTGTTGCTCATCTCAGCTGTTGTTCCTACCTCAAATTTCAAGTCCCTCAACAAATATAACAGAACCACTTCTAGAATGAACCTTTGAGAAGGGAGGTAGCAGTGCATTGTATAGGAATTGGCATTCTATAGAAAACCACAGAAACTGGAAATAATGAAGGGTTGTCTCTTGGTTTTAAAATAATGTATACACCTAAATCATCCCCTTATGATACTCATCCTCTAACAGCAATTGAACTTCAATACAATGAGTCATTCCTGAGTTCACTCGCTTCACATTACATATGTTTCTCTATAACCACAAGCATCCTGGCTTGGTAGTGCTCCCACAGCACCAAAAATCCCTGAGGAGGCTGACAAACATTGTGCTGACTCATGCTGGAGACAAGCCACAGAGAACTTCCATCCCCCACCACATCAGCCACGGAGCCAGCCCAGCCTCTGCCCACCCAGGCCTCAGTCCCCAGTGTTAAGTTCTGATCCCTGATGCTGGCCTGCCAGTGGCCAGTCAAGATTCTCTTTCTGAAAGCTAGTATTTTATGAGGACTGACTGTTGCTAGACATTACACTAAGCACATTATATGTTGTACTTCATTTTACCCTTTCAACAATCCTATTAGTAGCTTACTGTGGGTCTGCAAAGCCTTACTCAAAACATATAGGGCTAGAGGTTCTCAGGATTCTGAATTTTAAAAAAAATTTGTAAAGGCTTATGGCTCTCACCACTGTTATTCAACGTTGCATTAAAGTTTCTACCCAGAGAAGGCAATAAAAGGAAATTAAAGCTATACAGATTGGAAGTGAAGAAATAAAAGTCTTTATTCTCAAGAATACAAGACACTATGTATAGAAATTGTAAGGAATGCAAAAAAAAAAAAAAAAAAAAGCCCTACAAGAACTTATAACAAGTTTAGCAAGATTGCAATATACAATCTTGCAATCTTCCTAAAGATTATATACAAACCTAACAGAATTGTATTTATATATACTGTCAATAAGCAATTCAAAATGAAATTAAGACCACGATTCCATTTAAAATTGCATCTAAAAATAAACAAAATAGGAATAGACTTGGCAACAGTTGTAACATCTGTATACTGAAACCTGTAAAACATTGCTGAAAGAAGTTAAAGACTTCTTTAAATAGAGACATATACAAAGTTCATAGATTAGAAGATGCAATATTGTTAAGATGATAGTCCTCAAATTGACGTATAGATTCAATGCAATCCATTAAAATCTCAGATGGCTTTTTATAGAATTTGAAAAGCTGATGCTAAATCTTTTATGAAAATGCAAAGAACCTCTAGTAGACAAAACAATTTTTTTAAGAGCAAAGTTGGAGGATTTATAGAACCTGATTCCAAAACTGTCAGTAAAACTACAATAATTACAAAGTATCAGCCAGGTGCCGTGGCTCACATCTGTAATACCAGCTCTCTGGGAGGCTGAGGCGGGTGGATCACTTGAAGTCGGGAGTTTAAGACCAGCCTGGCCAACTTGGTGAAACCTTGTCTCTACTAGAAATACAAAAAATTAGCCAGGCATGATGGCACACACCTGTAATCTCAGTTACTCAGGAGGCTGAAGCAGAATAGCTTGAACCCAAGAGAGTCCAGCTCAAAAACAACAACAAGAACAAAAGTATCACATTGGCATAAGAATAGACATGTAAATCAAATAACAAAATAGAGAATTCAGGTATAAATCTTCATATTTATGGCTGATTGACTTTGAACAAAGGTGACGAGGCAAGTCAGTATAGCAGCATATTCTTTTCAACAAATGGTGCTGGCAGAAGAAAAAAAAAGTACTTGGATCCTTACCTCACACCATGCACAAAAATTAGCTCAACGTGGACTATATCAGGGTTTCTCAACATCAGCAGTGTTGGCGTTTGCTGGGGTGGATAATTCTTTCCTGTGGAGAGCTGTCCTGTGCACTGTAGAATGTTTAGCTGCATCCTGGCCTCTGCCTATTAGATGCCAGTGGCATCCCTCCCCTGACACACACCTAGTTTTGACAATCTCTGTCTCCAGATATTCCCAAATGTGCCCTGGAGAGCAAAACTGTTTCCAGTTGAGAACCATTGACCTAATGTAAAAAATAAAATGTACAGAAGAAAGCATAGCAGGAAATCATTCTGACCTCAGGTTAGGCAAAGCTTTCTTAGATATGACACTAAAGGCATAATTCATTAAAAAAATAAGTTGGGCTTTGTCAAAATTTTAAGTTTTGCTCTTCTGAAGAAACCATTAAAAAAAAATGAAAAGACAAGCCACAGACTATGAAAAAATACTTGCAAATCATATATCTGATAAAGGACTTGTACCCAGACCATGTAAAGAACTCATAACTCATTAATAAAAGGATAAAGAAAAAGCTGAAGACAATTCATGCAAGAAGATATACAAATATTAAGCACATTAAAATGCTCAATATTATTAGTCACTAGGGAAATACAAATTAAAGGCCCAATGAAATACCTATTACACACCCATTAGAATGACTGTAAACAACAAGACTGATAATTCCAACATCTGACCAAGATATGGAGAAACTAGAACTCTCCTACATTGCTGGCATGAGTGCAAAATGATACAGCCACTTTGAAACACCATTTGGCAGTTGCTTAAAAAATTGAACATTCAACTACCATATGACCCAGCAATTTCACTCTCAGGTATATAACCAAAATACATGAAAACATGGATCTGCACAAGGTCTTGTATACAAATGTTCATAGCAACATTATTCATAATAACCAAAAATTAGCCCATCAACTGAAAAGTAGATAAACAAAATGTATATCCACACCATGGAACGCTACTCAGCAAACTTCTAAAAAGCAACAAACTACTAAACACGTGCAACAACATGAATGAGCCTCAGAAACATAAGTGAAAGAGGTCAGACACAAAAGACTACAAATTGTAAGATTCCATTTAGATACCATTTCTACAAACCGCAAAACTGTAGAGGCACGAAACAGATTCATGGTCTGCTGCAGCTGGGGATGGGAGTGGGAACAGAGAGCAAACATTTTGGGATGATGGAAACATTCTAAAACTGGATTGTGATTTTGGTTACACAACTGTATACATTTACTAAAATCAATGAACAGAACACTTTTAATGGGTAAGCCTTAAGGCATGTGAATTATACACCAATAAAGCTATTTTTTTTAAAAAAAAGAGAGAGAGAGAACGAGAGCTACATGGCAGCCCCAGGGCAATAGCTCTCAGATCTCCCTTAGAGAAAGAACTTTCTCTTCCACAGCAATGAGTGCAGGTAGCTAACACTGACCAACCTGCATCTGGTAGTTCATTTAAGGTCGGCCTTGGCTTTCAAGTTAAGGCCATGGTCTTTCTCTGCAGTCCCCAGCCAATACGTGGGCACAGAAAGGCACAGGGCATGGCTGATTCAGCCCAACATGAGGCTCCACACCCTAGAACTCCCTGTGGAGTTGGCCGATACTGCCTGTGACCTGCAATGTGGTCTAAGCTGTCAGACCTCCACAGTGGCCAGAAGGTTTTCCATACCTGAGCCTGCTTCTACCCACTTTTATTTTTCCCAGGAGTCACGCTTAGTCATCTCTTGCTCTTTGAACTCCATGTCTGTATCAGCTACCCAGAGGACCCATCAGACAGAAAGTAATATGCAGATAACAGCCCAGGGGAATCTGGGCAGCACTGTGAAACCAACATTTCTTCAGTGAAACCTAGAACAAAAGTGGAATAAATAAAAACTAACTGTCTCATTTCAGCACTGGCAGTCTCACTCTGGAATCTGTGTTCATG